TTAACTGTTTATTCCTCTCTCACTAGTCTGTGAGCTCCTTGGAAGCAGAAATAAATTTTGTTTTTGTCTAATCATTGCTTAACAAAGTGCCAACCACAAAGTAAACAGTAAAAGAATTACAGAATGCAACCTCCTGCAGACACAGTTGAAGAAACTATTCATTGTTTTTTCCTTTCTGTCATTCCCTAGTTCTAGGCATCAAATCGCTTGCCTAGTCGGCGAGCAGTATGAAAGTGGTGGGAGGACCATAGACGCACTGCAGAAAACAGCTTACAGTAGATGCAGAGAATTACTAGCACGCTTGGGCCTTGGTGGGGCTTGTCTTATTTACCTGTTCCTCATTTTTCACTGGGAGTTTAAAACAAGTTTTTGTTTCCCTGCTATCCCGACCTTAAGATAATTAAAAGGCCAAGAATCTTTAAGAGACTTTCAGTTCTCCTGGATTCTAGATAATAAAACCCACTTTAAAAATTAATGAGCACCTATACTGTGACAGACAATAAGGATACAATAAAAATACCATTTCTGTTCTGAGAAAATTTACAAGCATCTTCCTGGAGCCTACATTTTACTCGAAGTAATAGCTATTTTTATAGCTTACAATAAAAGATGCATTTTGGAATATATTTCGCTTGAATTAAAGAAATAGAATGTGAGACCTTAAACAAAGGGTCCGTTCTTCAGATCCTTTTAACTCACACTCTCCTTCAGGGGTCGGGGTATTTGGGTGCAAAAGTTTACTATCACGCACAGGTGTAGAGATGTACAAATACGATCCAATTTAGTGGAAACTGTGTCTTGTAAGAGATGGCCCCCAGGGACCTCCCACATCCCTAACCTCTCGGAGGACTGCAAAAGACAGCATCTGAAGCACCTCTTGCCTCGCCTTGAATCATTTGCCACTTCACACCGCCCCGCCCCTTCCGTCCCCGGAGGCGGCCAGCCTCGTGTCCGCTCTAGGCTTCTCCCGGACGTCTCTTTGTGGTGGCGTTGAGCTCCTCTAGCCCGCGCTTGCCGTCCTCTCAGTGGTAGCGCGGGGACTGGCTGGGAAGCGGTCGGTCGAGTGTGGCCTGTGTGGACTCGCATCTTGCCCGAAGCCGGGCGGAGGAGAGCTCAAGCTAAGGTGGAAGGGGAACGGGGGAGGCCCTGGAGAGGACAAATTTGATTCTCTTTAATATTTTCTCTAGGGTGATCAGCCCATGACCTAAACCTCCAGACAAAATAAAACGGAAAATTTGCTAGAATCAAGAATGATGGATCCATGTTCAGTTGGAGTCCAGCTTCGTACTACAAATGAGTGCCATAAAACCTACTATACTCGTCACACAGGTTTTAAGACTTTGCAAGAATTGTCATCAAATGATATGCTTTTACTTCAACTTAGAACTGGAATGACACTTTCTGGGAACAATACAATTTGCTTTCATCATGTAAAAATTTACATTGACAGATTTGAGGATTTACAGAAGTCATGTTGTGACCCATTTAACATACACAAGAAATTAGCCAAAAAAAATTTGCATGTAATTGACTTAGATGATGCCACTTTTCTGAGTGCTAAATTTGGAAGACAGCTTGTACCTGGTTGGAAGCTTTGTCCAAAATGCACACAGATAATCAATGGAAGTGTGGATGTTGATACTGAAGACCGCCAGAAAAGGAAACCTGAGTCAGATGTATGTGTAATAGTCATTTTTTTCTACATTGTGAATTCTACCATGTAGGATTTTGCTTAACTATAAGAAAATCATATTTACATTATTACTAAATTTGTTAGCATACAGTGAATTAAAAGGAGGGGTGAAAGTGGATGATGTTTCTAAATATTATTCACATATACTGAAGGTCAAGATTGGGGGATAAAGAAAGTAGGCCTGGGAAAGTAATAATAAAATATGCCTAAGACTCCAAGCTACAACTTTTAGTGCGAAGACTTTAGGAGTGGGTTTTAGAATATTCTGGCCAAGCCAGGATTTAGTTTCTTTTCTGATACCAAAGTAACTACACGGGACATGGCAACCACCAAGGGTCTTTGCAGCAGGATGACTTCGCCTTTATATGAAGGACTTGGAAATCACTGCTTTAAAAGGAACATTAGAGAGGTGACTTACAGTAATTGTTTTTTATTTCACTCTTTGAGTTGATAATTTGTTTACCTTTCTTCAGGGAAGAACTGCTAAAGCTTTGAGGTCATTACAATTTACGAATCCAGGAAGGCAAACTGAATTTGCTCCAGAAACTGGTAAAAGAGAAAAAAGAAGGCTTACAAAAAATGCAACCGCTGGTTCAGACAGGTAGGCTAAGTGTTACTGAAGACATGTTAACTTGAGGTATAATTCATTGTGTTTTATTTTACAGACAAGTGATACCAGCAAAGAGTAAGGTCTATGATAGCCAGGGTCTCCTGATTTTTAGTGGGATGGACCTCTGTGACTGCCTGGATGAAGACTGCTTAGGATGTTTCTATGCTTGTCCTGCCTGTGGTTCTACCAAGTGTGGAGCTGAATGCCGCTGTGACCGCAAGTGGCTGTATGAGCAAATTGAAATTGAAGGAGGAGAAATAATTCATAATAAACATGCTGGATAATCTGCGGTACCAAACTATGGAGCCTTTAAAGGTCTTTATTTCTAAAAATCTGTTACTCTAAGATACATTTTAAGCTTGATTATCATATGACAAAGATTTTAAAACCATCTCAGTGTGCCCTAATTTTTCATCTTGGGTGCTTTAAGATTCACTATTTGATATAAATTCAGATAGGCTATTTTTCAGTAGTCAGCGTTAAGCCTGTCTGGATCAATATAAACAAGTAGGGTGTAGGCAGTCCTCTATTTGCATGTTTCCCATGGGCACAAATTTCAGTGACCTAGATTTAGTTTAAATACCAGTTTCCTTACCAGGAAGGAAAGAAAACTGGTAAGGAAACTGTTGTTGTTAAAATCTAGGTTAAAATTTTAGTTAGCACATTGTAACTGAGTAATTACATGAAGTACAAACCTCTCTGCTAGCTCTTCAGTCTACAAATCGCTATGTAAATAACAGATATGCTTCATGATTGTGACCAGTCATGTTATTTCTTTCAAATTCTTCCAGTGGTTTGTCCCTGTGCATCTGTTAATTCAGTTCACGTACAGCAGAGCATGTAGTTATGCTGTCTCTCTGTCATCTACTTGACATTCTATAGAAGTGAACACTCGAAAGAACTGGTCAACAAAGATGAAAGTGCAGCAAAGCAATGAAAAATGATAACACTGGAAGTGAAATTTTAATCAAACATAAATGAATTTGTAGAAGAAGTCACTGACCATGGGAATGTTGTTCTTGCTGCTGTGTATTCATAGGAGCTTAGTGAAGGCAAACTTACCAACACAAATAAGCAAAGTGGTTGCAATAAAGACAGATACGTCCCAGAGGAAGTGATGGTTAAAAAAAAAAAACTTTACATTAAAAGATATTTAATGTGAATATAGAAATATTTCACAACATTGAAAGCACAAGCAATAAAAGGGTGGAAGCTGACCCAAACTTAGAAGGAGTATGGCAGTTTGCCGTGAACATAAAAGATGCTTACTCAGTATGGTAAGTTACTTGCCAGAAAAAAAGGCAAGCCCTATTCAAACTACTTTGTTTTTACAATGAAATAAAACACTTTAATTCTATTTCTAATGTTTTAAATTACAGTGTACTAAATATTTTTAAACATTTTTGCATTTTTTTCTACATTTATAACTGGTCTTAAGAGTTTTTAATATTTGAGCAGAACCTTAAAGGTCATGGAACAATCATCATTTTCCCTATTGATTATTAAGATTGCAGGACCATTTTTATGGTCCCACAGTACCATGTGAAATGAGGATCGCTTGTAGCTGGGAACAGTGCTTACTTCAGGGAAAACTGATTTTGATAGAACCGACTAGTTGAGTATTAAACTGTTTTGGAAATAATTTATATATCTAAGTGCTGAAATATATTTCTCTTCTCCCCACTTATTCAAATAAAAAAGTTTTAATACTATAAACTTTTCATTGTTAGCGCCACGCAGTCCT